CCCTAAATGGCCTACGTTACAAGACCTCACCATTACTTTCAAATGAATGCACAAAGCTTTTCCCTTCTAATTCATTCTTATTGTGGTAAAATATACATAACAGAAAATTTACCATTTTAACCATTTTTAAGTGCACAGTTCAGTAGCATTATGTCCATTCATTGTTGTGCAACCAACACCACTATCCATCCTAGATTCATTTTTAAAACAAGAGTCGCAGCTGAAATTTTCCTTTCATTAACTCAGCTTTAGCAACATACTGAACTTTATGCACCACAAAAGTTTTTGCCAGATAAGGTTCAGAAACAGGGAAGAGTGAAATAAATCAATGATCCTTCGTGGGCTTCTGTTAACGGAATGTATTAGCGAAAGGCTTCACTTCATCAGCCCCCTCCCGCCCTTTTTGGCGTCATAAACCAAGAAACAACCAGATCAGCACCCACATCTCCCAAGATGCAAACACTGGGTCCCGAAAGGCATCTGTCCTGCCCCGGCGCAGATCCCCTGCAGCCTCCTTTCCTACTGCACAAATCGACTAGCGCAGGGACCGGGCTCTCTACCCGGGACTGCACGGAGGAGCTAAAGAGAGAAAAGGAGAAACAACATTGTGAGAAAAACGGCTAAAGTTCTCGAACTCCGTGTTTTTGCCCTCTTCTTGTTCACTACTCTTCAACCACCTCCAAGTTCCATCCCTTAAACCCACAAGCGAGCCCCTTTTCTTGACGCGCGCCTTTTATTGACGCAAACCTCCCGTTCTCGCGGGAACTTGGGAACGGGAGCCTGGTAGGGAGGACAAATCTCTCGAAATCTCAGTTGGCGCTGGAGCTGGAGGGGCAGTTGAAGCTCCTGAAGGGCGGGGCACGGAGCTTGAAGGGGCGGGGCCTAGCCTCAGAGAGGGGAGGGAAGAGGCGGGAGGAGGAGGTGAGAGAGGCCGGGGGCGGGGCCGTGCGGCCGGGGACCTGTTGATCGCAGGTATAGCCGGCTGGCCCGGGCTCCCTCGGGACTGGGGCGACTGCGCATGCTCGCTGGCCGCGCTGGGCCAGTAGCCGAGCCGCGGTGACGAACCGGCTCCGCGGTTGCGGTGTTTGCGGTTGCTGTGATGGCGATGTGAGGGGGCCCGGGGCGGGATGGTGCTGACCCGGGTCGGGCCGTCTTCTTGCAGCTGGACAACGAGCTCCTCCGTTCGACAGGCGGGGGAAGAGGCCGAGCCGGGCGAGAGGTAACCCCCTTACTGTCCCCTCTGGCTCCCCCATTATGTTTAGTGAAGTTTGTCTTTATTGTAGGGTTGAAGATCAACTGGATTATGTATTTGGTTCTGGAATCTCAAAGCAGTCCACAAACAAATTCTTCCTTATGTTGTCTGTGTCAGGTAGGAATTAAGTTTTCTGTTTCTGTTTTAAGATAGACTGGGACTTTTTTTTTTTTTTTGACAGAGTCCCACTGTATTGCCTCTACCTCCCGGATTCAAGCGATTCATGTGCCTCAGCCTCCCAAGTAGCTGGAATTACATGCCCAGGCCACCACACCTGGCTAATTTTTGTATTTTTAGTAGAGATGGGGTTTCACCATATTGGCCAGCAGGTCTCAAACTCCTGGCCTCAAGTGATTCTCCCGCCTCAGCCACCCAAAGTGCTGGGATTACAGGCATGAACTACTATGCCTGGCTGTAGTCTGGGACATTTCTGTTAAGTGTTATGAAATGTTCTTTTGCTACTGGTCTTAATTTAACCTGAACTAGAATAAGTATTCCTTTATTGAAATACCCTTGAAGTTGCCTATAGGATGCAGCTGTTTCATTCATGATTGTTTTTAGAGCAGTGTTAACTATGACACTTGCTCTTTGATGTCTTCAGATTGCCAGCAAGTCAAGGGCTTACATTGGAAATACTGCTATCTATAAATGTCTAAGCAGCAAGGTCAGCCCTTATTGGCAATAAAAAATGTAAGACTGTGGAAGCCTGTATACCCTTTACCATCTCTTTTATCTTTTGGAATTGAGAATCCCAGATTTTTAGAACAGCCTCAGGTTTACTATATTTGGTATCATCAACAGAGAAACATATAGCTTTTTAAAACATAGTTTGTCTTATATTCTAAAAAGCGATTCTCATTGTCTTTCCTTTGGAAGATGTCCTTTCTCACCCTCTCCACCAAAGAGAAAAAATTAGTGTTCTATTTTTTTCTTAAGTATTTCTATAATTCATGCAATATGGCATATGGCTGGCCCTCATGAGTTCATTTTGATGAGTGAGGAATGGCTGCAAAAGTTTCTAGACAAGGGATTTTCCTTACTTTGTGCCCTTTAGTGTAATGATTCTACTAAGCTCACCTTTGCTGTGAATCACTTTTAAAATGAGATAATGTTTGTGATAAAAGTTGTATATGTGAGTGATTGTAGGGCAAAAGAAGGTCATGAGTGATGATGATCTACAGAGTGAGGCAAGTGACAGCTGGCTTGGTCATTTTATTTAATTTATTTGTTTATTTATTTATTTATTTATTGAGCCAGAGTCTGCTCTGTTACCCAGGCTGGAGTGCAGTGGTGTGATCTCAGCTCACTGCAACCTCCTCCTCAAGGGTTCAAGCGATTCTCCTGCCTCAGCTTCCTGAGTAGCTGGGATTACAGGCCCGTGCCATCACACCCAGGTAATTTTCTTACTTTTAGTAGAGACAGGGTTTTGGTTTGAGATGTTACTTTTTTTTCTCATAGGGGGAACGGTGTATTTTTAACAACGGGAATCAGTAACTGGAAGTACAAGATTGGTTATTTAATAATGTTAAAAATGAGGCTTTGAAAAGCAGAGGTAAGAATATAACTTTTTTGCACTTAATTCTTTTCTCATGATTTTTTCCCTTTCCTTAACAAAGGTGCTGTTATCAGAATAGTCTTCTGGGTATAAATTAAAAATGACTGAAGTTCAAGCAATGGTAGAATTCTCTGTGGAGCTAAACAAGTTCTACAATGTGGATTTGTTTCAGAGAGGGTATGTATTTTATTGTGAAAATGATATATTTTTTGAAATAACTTCCTTGTTTATTTTGCTTTAGTTTTTACCAGATTCGTGCTTCTATGAAAATTCCATCAAGAATTCCCCACAGAGTAGAAGCTAGTTTGTTGCATGCAACAGGTAAGCCAAAGAATACATTCAAATTTAAAAAGTATCTGTCAATTACATATCTTATCTGTTTTAGGTATGACTTTAGCCTTTCCAGCCTCAGTTCATGATTCTCTAATTTGCAGTAAAACATTTCAAATTTTGTACAAAAATGAAGAGGTTGTTTTAAATGATGTTATGATCTTCAAAGTAAAAATGCTATTGGATGAAAGAAAGGTAAACATCTCTTCATATTTATTTATGTAAATAAAAAGTATCTCATAGTGTAATTTCTTTTCAGATTGAAGAAACCCTTGAGGAAATGAATTTTCTATTATCCTTGGATCTACACTTCACAGATGGAGATTATTCGTAAGTAGCTAATCAATTAAAAAACCTTTAGGCATACTTACATGCTAAGTGTTCCTTTTTACAGGGCAGATGATCTGAATGCCTTGCAACTAATAAGTAGCCGAACATTGAAGCTGCACTTTAGCCCCCATAGAGGCCTTCATCATCATGTTAATGTTATGTTTGATTACTTCCACCTTTCTGTTGTGTCTGTTACAGTTCATGCATCATTGGTTGCACTACACCAGCCACTAATAAGGTAAATTTGACTAATATTTTTGTATTAAGCCATGACAATAATAATGTAATACTTCTTCCTCCAGCTTTCCTCGCCCTGTGAAGACAACTTGGTTAAATAGAAATGCACCAGCACAAAACAAAGATTCCGTGATTCCTACTCTTGAAAGTGTGGTCTTTGGTATTAACTACACAAAACAGTTATCACCAGATGTAAGAACTGAATATGTTTATAAATCTTCTCCCACTCTGTATCCTACATCTGTTTTTTGTTTAGGGTTGTAGCTTCATCATTGCAGACTCCTTCCTACATCATGCGTATCGTTTTCATTATACACTTTGTGCCACTTTGCTGCTAGCCTTCAAGGGATTGCACAGCTACTTCATTACAGTAACAGAAGAGATTCCTTCTTGTCAGAAACTAGAACTGGGTATGTTAAAAGTAGCGAGACTTATTCTACAGTAACTAGTGCTGTGTGCAATCCTTATGACTAGCCAAGGCCAACATGCAGCTCCTATATGAGCGTCTTCTCAGAAGAAAACAGCTACGAACACAGAAAGACAACCATCTAGGTACGTTTACAAATAGCTTAAGTAAATGATCCGGAATATTTCCTCTACTCTTTACTCCTTCCAGAGGAAATGGATGTAGAAGCTCGACTTACTGAACTATGTGAAGAAGTTAAGGTACTTGGATTTTTTAAATTCACATCATCAAGAAATAGTGAAATTTTTTTTCTTTTCATTTCAGAAAATAGAGAATCCTGATGAACTGGCAGAACTTATAAATATGAATCTTGCGCAACTTTGCTCACTTTTGATGGCTTTATGGGGACAGTTTCTGGAAGTTATAACGCTACACGAAGAACTAAGAATATTATTAGCACAAGAGCACCATACTTTGAGGGTAAGTTAAAGAGAAGTGATTTTAGAGCATTTTGTTATTAATACTCTCCTTTGGAATTTTTTAGGTACGCAGATTTTCTGAGGCATTCTTTTGTTTTGAGCATCCAAGAGAAGCTGCCATTGCATACCAGGAACTTCAGTGAGTAGTATAAATTCAAAATTAAAATGATAAATTACAATCTGACTGAAGAAATATTTTTCAGTGCTCAGAGTCATCTACAGATGTGCACCGCTATCAAAAATACTTCCTTCTGCAGTTCTCTTCCACCCTTACCTATTGAATGTAGTGAATTAGATGGAGATCTCAATTCATTACCTATAATCTTTGAAGATAGGTATTTAGATTCAGTTACTGAAGGTAAGTGTAATCTAACTAAAATATACAAGCTATAAACCTGAATCTTTTTTTCTTTGGATAAAAGACTTAGATGCACCCTGGATGGGAATTCAGAATCTTCAGAGATCAGAGTCCAGTAAAATGGATAAATATGAGACTGAAGAAAGCTCTGTAGCAGGACTTTCTAGCCCAGAGTTGAAAGTCAGACCTGCTGGTGCCTCCAGTATTTGGTATACAGAAGGTGAAAAGCAGCTAACAAAATCTCTAAAAGGAAAGAATGAAGAATCAAATAAATCCAAAGTTAAGGTTACTAAGCTTATGAAAACAATGAAATCTGAAAACACAAAAAAATTAATAAAACAGAACTCTAAGGATTCTGTGGTTTTGGTAGGCTACAAATGTTTGAAAAGTACAGCATCAAATGATCTCATTAAATGCTTTGAAGGCAATCCTTCACATAGTCAGAAGGAAGGTCTGGATCCCACAATATGTGGATATAATTTTGACCCAAAGACCTACATGAGACAGACAAGTCAAAAGGAAGCTAGCTGTTTGCCAACTAATACAGAGAGAACTGAACAAAAGTCTCCAGATATTGAAAATGTTCAACCAGACCAGTTTGATCCTTTGAACTCTGGCAACCTAAATCTTTGTGCAAATTTGTCCATTTCAGGTAAACTTGATATCTCCCAGGACGATAGTGAAATTACACAAATGGAACACAATCTGGCATCCAGAAGGTCATCAGACGATTGCCATGATCATCAAACAACCCCATCTTTGGGAGTTAGAACAATTGAAATAAAGCCCAGTAATAAAGATCCTTTCAGTGGAGAGAATATAACTGTCAAACTAGGACCTTGGACAGAGCTTCGACAAGAGGAAATACTTGTGGATAATTTACTACCCAACTTTGAGTCCTTAGAATCTAATGGTAAATCTAAATCTATAGAAATAACATTTGAAAAGGAAGCTTTGCAAGAAGCAAAGTGTCTTTCTATTGGAGAATCATTAACTAAATTACGAAGTAATCTACCTGCCCCTTCTACAAAAGAATATCATGTTGTAGTAAGTGGAGATACAATTAAGTTACCAGATATTAGTGCCACATATGCCTCATCTAGATTTTCAGATTCAGGTGTTGAAAGTGAACCGAGTTCTTTTGCGACACATCCAAACACTGATTTAGTCTTTGAAACTGTGCAAGGGCAAGGTCCTTGCAATAGTGAAAGATTATTTCCTCAGCTTTTGATGAAACCTGATTATAATGTAAAATTTTCATTAGGAAATCATTGTACTGAGAGTACAAGTGCTATAAGTGAAATACAGTCATCTTTGACATCCATAAACTCTCTACCCTCCGATGATGAACTGTCACCTGATGAAAATTCTAAGAAATCTGTTGTACCTGAATGCCATCTAAATGATAGCAAAACTGTATTAAATCTAGGAACGACTGATTTGCCAAAATGTGATGATACTAAAAAGTCAAGTATCACTTTGCAACAGCAGAGTGTTGTATTTTCAGGGAACTTGGACAATGAAACTGTAGCAATACATTCCTTAAATTCAAGCATTAAAGACCCTTTACAATTTGTTTTTTCAGATGAAGAGACTTCCAGTGATGTGAAAAGTAGTTGCAGCTCCAAACCTAACTTGGATACTATGTGTAAAGGCTTCCAGAGTCCTGATAAATCTAATAACTCTACAGGGACAGCAATTACATTAAATTCAAAACTGATTTGTTTAGGCACTCCTTGTGTCATTTCAGGTTCCATTTCTAGTAATACAGATGTTAGTGAAGATAGAACTATGAAAAAAAATAGTGATGTATTAAATCTCACACAGATGTATTCAGAAATCCCTACAGTTGAAAGTGAAACTCATCTGGGTACAAGTGATCCTTTTTCAGCCAGTACTGATATAGTAAAGCAAGGGCTTGTGGAAAATTATTTTGGTTCTCAAAGCAGTACGGATATTTCTGACACATGTGCTGTTAGCTACAGCAATGCACTTAGCCCTCAGAAGGAAACTTCTGAAAAAGAAATTAGTAATCTTCAGCAGGAACAGGATAAAGAGGATGAGGAGGAAGAGCAGGATCAACAAATGGTTCAAAATGGGTACTATGAAGAAACAGATTATTCAGCTTTGGATGGAACAATAAATGCTCACTATACAAGCAGAGATGAACTAATGGAAGAAAGACTTACAAAATCTGAAAAAATAAACAGTGACTATCTGAGAGATGGTATAAACATGCCTACTGTCTGTACTTCTGGTTGTTTGTCCTTCCCGTCTGCACCACGAGAGTCTCCTTGTAATGTTAAATATTCTTCCAAAAGTAAATTTGATGCCATTACAAAGCAGCCAAGCAGTACTTCTTACAACTTCACTTCTTCGATTTCCTGGTATGAAAGTTCACCAAAACCTCAAATACAAGCGTAAGTAATGGAACGTAATAGTACCTGCTGCTTAGTAAAGAGTATCTTTTGTATTTTGCTTCAGCTTCCTTCAGGCAAAAGAAGAACTGAAGCTACTAAAACTTCCTGGGTTCATGTACAGTGAAGTTCCTCTGCTGGCATCCTCAGTACCTTATTTTAGTGTAGAAGAAGAGGATGGTTCTGAAGATGGAGTACATCTGATTGTCTGTGTGCACGGTTTAGATGGTATGTGACATCTATGGATGTAACCCAGAGCATCATCCTTTAAACATCATTTTTCATTTTTTAGGAAACAGTGCAGATCTCCGATTAGTAAAAACTTACATTGAACTTGGATTGCCTGGGGGAAGAATTGATTTTCTTATGTCTGAGAGAAATCAGGTACAATATGACAGTGTTTTCAGTGAAAACAAAATATAATGTATGTGCTTTGCTTTCTTTTTAGAATGATACTTTTGCTGATTTTGATAGCATGACTGATCGTCTTTTGGATGAGATAATACAGTATATTCAGATATATAGTCTAACAGTCTCAAAAATAAGGTATCTTCTTTAATATTATGCAATTTATTTTTGTGAGAAAATTAATTTTTTTTTCCTCTTAAAGCTTTATTGGACATTCGTTGGGCAATTTAATAATTCGTTCAGTGCTTACAAGGCCAAGGTTTAAATATTACCTCAACAAACTTCATACCTTTCTGTCTCTTTCTGGACCTCACCTTGGTACACTCTACAACAGCAGTGCTCTTGTTAATACAGGTAAAAAGTTTTATTGTTCTGTATTAAAAATATTCATACTTCTATATCATATATGACTCTCTAGGTCTCTGGTTTATGCAGAAATGGAAAAAATCAGGTTCGCTTTTGCAGCTGACATGTCGAGATCACTCAGACCCTCGCCAAACTTTTTTATATAAGCTTAGTAACAAAGCAGGTAAGTATATAATAACAGTTTGGAAAATATACCTGCATTATAATTTATTATATTCTATTCACAGGGCTTCATTATTTCAAAAATGTTGTGCTAGTGGGATCCCTACAGGATCGCTATGTTCCTTATCACTCTGCCCGCATTGAAATGTGTAAAACAGCTTTAAAGGACAAACAGTCAGGTAATGGAATAAAATTATTTCAAAGAGTTATAACTAATTTTCCTTTTTTCTGTTGGTTCCATAGGACAGATCTATTCAGAAATGATCCACAACTTGCTTCGACCCGTTCTGCAAAGCAAGGACTGTAATTTGGTTCGCTATAATGTCATCAATGCATTGCCCAATACAGCTGATTCACTCATTGGGAGAGCTGCACATATAGCTGTTCTTGATTCGGAAATATTTTTAGAGAAATTCTTTCTGGTTGCTGCCCTCAAATATTTCCAATAGTATAAAAGCATTGTTAGCGACTGGACAATTACCTCATTCAACAATGTTTCAAATAATGTATTATATTAAAATGTAGATGCTGATAAGTTCTAAGAAATATTTATACCTTTTTATATGGAAGATAATTTATATCATCCATGTTTAGTGCTTTTTAAACATCAACTTTACTTTCTAGGTAATGTGGCTGTGCAATATTTTTTTAATTTTATCTTTTTACTTTTCTATTACTTTTTCATATATTTTGCTACCTAAGTATTTCAGTGAAACTTTAAGCCCATACCTGTGTCTGATTGTTTATTATTGGCTTTCCACAATTCTTACATCAGACTACATTATATTAGAGACCATTATTGCTAGAATAGCATGGGATTTAAAATTTTCTAATACTGGGGGTATTATTTAGTTAATTATAAATTTTTCTTTTCACATTTTACTGTGTTTTAACTGGAAATAAAATTATGGCTGCTACAATATATTTTTTGAAATCAACTTCTGTAGTTCTAAAATACAACTTTATCATACAATCAAACCAGGTAGTTCATATAAAACAGTGTAATACAAGTTTTCTATAAAGTCATTACTGTTGCTTAAACATATTTCATGCCTATTAAAATATATTTTCTACTGGTGATTTCAACATTATTTCTCATACTGACTTTTATTACTGGAAATGTTCCTGTACATGTTGGCAGCAGATAAAGATTTTTGAATGTTTGAATGCCCTCTGCCTTGATTTGGTTGGAATTTTTGCTAAATTGGTAATGTTGCTTGAACTTTATGACTACATTTTCTTTTAACTTTTTTCATGGACTTCCTTATATGTACATAATAATTAAATGTTGAAATTTATGAAATACTTTTATGAATTTAGATAATTTTTAAATATTGTTAAAATTTATTGAACTAAAAAGTAATGTAAATAAAATAATTCATGTTAAAGATGGAACAAAATAATTAACTTTACATGTTTGGTGATACAGATGCAAATGTTTTTGATATATGGAGATGTTGAGTCTTTTGACTTTACTAAAGGTGCTGAATAGCATTAAATTCACTATTTTCCTTTTCTGTTTTACTTGTGAAAATAAAAATGCACTAAGGTTGGGTAGAAGTTCTGTTTGCACTCACTAATTGTGACAGACAGAGGTTTTTGTAAGTATTTATTGTACAATTGATGCATGTTTATTTTTAGCGTTGTTATTGCCTCTGGTGTTAATAAATGAACAAATGGCTATCTGGAGGAACAGCTACAACCCTTGTAATCCTTTGCTTATTCTCTGAATAC